CAGGCGCCCGCCACATCGCCCGGCTAATTTTTTGTATTTTTAGTAGAGACGGGGTTTCACCGTGTTAGCCATGATGGTCTCGATCTCCTGACCTCGTGATCCGCCCGCCTCGGTCTCCCAAAGTGCTGGGATCACAGGCGTGAGCCACGGCGCCCGGCCCCAGCGTATGACTTCTTAATGATGTCTTTGTAGTACAAGAGTTTTTAATTTTAATAAAGTTAACTTTTTTTTAAATTGTACAAGCTTTTAGTGCTGTGTCTAACAACTTGTTGCCAAACCCAAGGTCATAAAGCTGTTCTCTTACGTTTTCTTTTTTTTTTTTTTTTGAGACGGAGTCTCACTCTGTCACCCAGGCTGGAGTGCAATGGCACGATGTCGGCTCACTGCAACCTCCGCCACCCGGGTTCAAGCGATTCTTCCGCCTCAGCCTCCGGGGTAGCTGGGATTACAGGCGCACGACACCACGCCCTGCTAATTTTTGTATTTTTGTAGAGAAGGTTTCACCATGTTAGTTAGGCTGCTTTACGTTTTCTTTTAGAAGTTTTATATTTTTGGCTCTTATATTTAGTTTGTGATCCATTGAGTTGATTTTATGTACGTATGTATGGTCGCGTTCTTTTCTTTCCTGTCTTTTTTTTTTTTTTTTTTTGCATATGGATATTCAATTCTCCTAGCTCCATTTAATTTGAAATGATTGGGCAGGTACTTTTGAGCAGTGCAAGTACAGAGCGGCACTGCCAGCAGACTACACGCGGTAGAAAGCCGACCTTGGTGAGCGTGTTGGTGCTCGACAGTGAGCAGAGAAAGGATGGACGATTACGGAGCGCCCTCGTCTCCAGTTACCGCTTTCTGGAAACACCATCCGCCGGGGCGGAGCTGTTCCGCCCCGGTGCGGTACTACGACTCCCAGCATGCACCTCGCAGTCGGCCCTCGGTGGAAGCGGGAACCCAGGAGGACCTGGGGGTGTGGCAGCGAGGAAGGGCCGAGCCACGGACTGTGGGGCCGAAACTCGCTCCCGCCCACCCTTTCTCGAGGCTGTGGCCTCCGCGAGAGCCGAGCGGGCCGCACCGCCGGCCGTGCGACTGCCCCAGTCAGACACGACCCCGGCTTCTAGCCCGCCTAAGCCTGTTTGGGGTTGCTGACTCGTTTCCTCCCCGAGTTTCCCGCGGGAACTAACTCTTCAAGAGGACCAACCGCAGCCCAGAGCTTCGCAGACCCGGCCAACCAGAGGCGAGGTTGAGAGCCCGGCGGGCCGCGGGGAGAGAGCGTCCCATCTGTCCTGGAAAGCCTGGGCGGGTGGATTGGGACCCCGAGAGAAGCAGGGGAGCTCGGCGGGGTGCAGAAGTGCCCAGGCCCCTCCCCGCTGGGGTTGGGAGCTTGGGCAGGCCAGCTTCACCCTTCCTAAGTCCGCTTCTGGTCTCCGGGCCCAGCCTCGGCCACCATGTCCCGCCAGACCACCTCTGTGGGCTCCAGCTGCCTGGACCTGTGGAGGGAAAAGAATGACCGGCTCGTTCGACAGGCCAAGGTAACACGGTTGCTGGCACCCTCGGTTTGCAGTCCTCAGTGACAACCCCTCCCTCATGTGGCAGGTGGCTCAGAACTCCGGTCTGACTCTGAGGCGACAGCAGTTGGCTCAGGATGCACTGGAAGGGCTCAGAGGGCTCCTCCATAGTCTGCAAGGTAGGCGGGTCCTCCCCAGGATGGTCAGTTCCAGCAGTCTGTAAGACCAACATTGTTGCTCCAGGGCTCCCTGCAGCTGTTCCTGTTCTTCCCTTGGAGCTGACTGTCACCTGCAACTTCATTATCCTGAGGGCAAGCTTGGCCCAGGGTTTCACAGAGGATCAGGCCCAGGATATCCAGCGGAGCCTAGAGAGAGGTGAGGGCCAGAGATTGTCCCTGATTCCCCTGTGTGTGTCTATGTGTGTGTGTATACTCTACAGTGCTGGAGACACAGGAGCAGCAGGGGCCCAGGTTGGAACAGGGGCTCAGGGAGCTGTGGGACTCTGTCCTTCGTGCTTCCTGCCTTCTGCCGGAGCTGCTGTCTGCCCTGCACCGCCTGGTTGGCCTGCAGGCTGCCCTCTGGTTGAGTGCTGACCGTCTTGGGGACCTGGCCTTGTTACTAGAGACCCTGAATGGCAGCCAGGTAATAGGGAAAGTGACCTGAAGCTGAGGGTCCTTGGAGCTTCTGGTTGTCCTTCTTTCCCCAGAGTGGAGCCTCTAAGGATCTGCTGTTACTTCTGAAAACTTGGAGTCCCCCAGCTGAGGAATTAGATGCTCCATTGACCCTGCAGGATGCCCAGGGATTGAAGGATGTCCTCCTGACAGCATTTGCCTACCGCCAAGGTCAGCTAGCAACCTGACTCATCTCTTCTACCCCTCTCCAAGCTCACACCCTGACTGTCCTCAGGTCTCCAGGAGCTGATCACAGGGAACCCAGACAAGGCACTAAGCAGCCTTCATGAAGCGGCCTCAGGCCTGTGTCCACGGCCTGTGTTGGTCCAGGTGTACACAGCACTGGGGTCCTGTCACCGTAAGATGGTAAAGACAGTCCTAGGGTGGATTGGGGAAACTAGCTGAGGCCCGTGTCCTCCTATCCCTTTAGGGAAATCCACAGAGAGCACTGTTGTACTTGGTTGCAGCCCTGAAAGAGGGATCAGCCTGGGGTCCTCCACTTCTGGAGGCCTCTAGGCTCTATCAGCAACTGGGGGACACAACAGCAGAGCTGGAGAGTCTGGAGCTGCTAGTTGAGGTAGGGAACTGCCAGGTGAAGATGTGGGGTGGTTATAGATACAATTTTTTTCTTTCTCTTTTAGGCCTTGAATGTCCCATGCAGTTCCAAAGCCCCGCAGTTTCTCATTGAGGTAGAATTACTACTGCCACCACCTGACCTAGCCTCACCCCTTCATTGTGGCACTCAGAGCCAGACCAAGCACATACTAGCAAGCAGGTGCCTACAGACGGGGAGGTGAGGTTCCCCTTGCTCACCTGAGCTTCTCTTAGGGTGAGGCTTATGGGCTTTTACTCCTCAGGGCAGGAGACGCTGCAGAGCATTACTTGGACCTGCTGGCCCTGTTGCTGGATAGCTCGGAGCCAAGGGTGGGTGTGTCTTCAAGCTTCTCTGCAATGGGTTTCAAGACACTGCTTCTTCTTCCCACTCCAGTTCTCCCCACCCCCCTCCCCTCCAGGGCCCTGTATGCCTGAGGTGTTTTTGGAGGCAGCGGTAGCACTGATCCAGGCAGGCAGAGCCCAAGATGCCTTGACTCTATGTGAGGAGTTGCTCAGCCGCACATCATCTCTGCTACCCAAGATGTCCCGGCTGTGGGAAGATGCCAGAAAAGGAACCAAGGAACTGCCATACTGCCCACTCTGGGTCTCTGCCACCCACCTGCTTCAGGGCCAGGCCTGGGTTCAACTGGGTGCCCAAAAAGTGGCAATTAGTGAATTTAGCAGGTGAGCCCGGGGTCCTAGAGGGGGTGTGGAGGCCTCTTCACCCCTGTTCTGTGTCCTACTTCAGGTGCCTCGAGCTGCTCTTCCGGGCCACACCTGAGGAAAAAGAACAAGGTGATCTAAACTTTCAGTTTTCCTCTTACCTCAGACACTTCTTGACTTTGGGAGTGGTCCCCAGGGGCAGCTTTCAACTGTGAGCAGGGATGTAAGTCAGATGCGGCACTGCAGCAGCTTCGGGCAGCCGCCCTAATTAGTCGTGGACTGGAATGGGTAGCCAGCGGCCAGGATACCAAAGCCTTACAGGACTTCCTCCTCAGTGTGCAGATGTGCCCAGGTATGTATACTTGCATGACGTCGGCTATGCATCTAAGACTCTGTACTCTGGGCTGGGGCTACAGGTAATCGAGACACTTACTTTCACCTGCTTCAGACTCTGAAGAGGCTAGATCGGAGGGATGAGGCCACTGCACTCTGGTGGAGGCTGGAGGCCCAAACTAAGGGGTCACATGAAGATGCTCTGTGGTGAGGCTCAGGCCTGCTGGCTTGGGGCTGAGCACCCTTAGGCATCATCCTTCTTTCTCTCCAGGTCTCTCCCCCTGTACCTAGAAAGCTATTTGAGCTGGATCCGTCCCTCTGATCGTGACGCCTTCCTTGAAGAATTTCGGACATCTCTGCCAAAGTCTTGTGACCTGTAGCTGCCACGTTTTGAAGAGCTTGAGCTGGGTCCCCAGTGGGCTGTCTCTCTGTGGGGAGGGCTTTCTGCTTCACCATCATTAGGAATGTGACCATTCCTATATAATTCCTGGACTGGTGAGATTGGTGGTAGGCCTGTGAAATTTGCCCTAGTTACTACCATTCTCGTTTTGGAGGAAACAATCTCTGCCACCACCAAGTCATTGACTTTGCTCGAGGCACCTTTTTTCCTGTTTCTCCTTTTCTGTTGTCGAGTAAAATTTCATATTTATCTCGTCTGCCTACTACATATACTTGCGTGGG